ATGAGGATGACCTTCCTCTGGTGTGGAGATGGACCTGAAGCCTGCTCCCACCGCGCGCAAATCACCCCGCCAGACCCCCCTCACTCTCATCAGGGCATTCCTCTGCTCAAAAACTTTCCGTCCCCCGCTTGAAATCTGGCTAAGCCTACCCATCAGACCTGATTCACCACTTGGTCCTCACTCGGCTGTTTCTGAAATGCCTAGCCTCTGCTTCCGGCCTCCACTGGTGCTGTTCCCTTCACTCAGAACCCTTTCCTTTCACCCACTTTCCTCCACCTATGCAAATGCTATTCAATGTTCCCGGCCCGGTCAAAGCTCCAGGGAACTTCCTCGAAGGCCCCAGCCTGTATTCCAGACCCGCCTTCCCCGCAGCCCACGGCATTTCCCTGCGGACTTCTGCTGTGCAGCCTGTGTTCCTTGACGGTGTCCTGCGTGAGTGGGGGCAGCGGGTCTATGAAGTCACTTCTCCTCTTGGAAGCTTTTCCTGACCACCTCCCTTCCCGCCCGGTCTGGGAGCCCTTCTGCAGCGCGCTCGGCCCTGGGCCCTCCCCGGCCCCCATCACCTGCATCGCCGGTCTCATGACTGTCATTACCCCGGCCCGACGGCAAGCTGCCTGGGGCAAGGGTGGTGCCTGACTCACTGCCCGAGGTGCCCCCGGCCCCGGCCCGGTGCCGAGAGTGTGTTAACTGCCTAGAGTAAGCGGGGCCGGGCACGCGGCCGCCGTTCCCCAGGCTTGGACGTCCAGGTCTAAGCCTCAGGCCGGAAGCACCTCGCGAATCCGCCCGGGCCTGGGTGGAATGGAGCCCGCGCGCGGCGGGCGTCCTCCCAGGAAGGGTTAAGCCACCTCTCCCCCACCCCGAGAGGCGAGGGGGCGAGTCCGGCAGAAGGTCCTGTTTACCGCAGCTCCGCGCGGGGCCGGGCCCTGGGAGAGGGGTTGCCGTGGCAACCGGCCGGGCGCCCGCCAGCTGCGGATTAGCTCACTGGGCCGGGCGGGATGGGTCGGGAGGAGGGGGCGCGCGTCGCGCAGATCGTCGCGGAGCCACGGCAGGAGGAGGCAGGGGCCGCGGGCGAGCCTGCGCTGGGCCGGCCGAGGGAAGCGCGCCGCTGGGGCCGGGGGCGGCGGGGACCCCACGGGAGCGCGCGCGGCGGGGACCCCCAGGGGCTTGCGGGCGGCCGGGGGAGGCTCGGCGGACAAAGGGGCGGAGGGCGGAGGGCCATGGCGTCCCCGGCACCCGCCGCCGCCCGCCCCCGAGCCGCGCCGCCAGCCGTCCCGGCCCGCCCCGGAGCCCCCAAGATGCGCCCCAGAGCCCGCGGAGCCGCCGCCCGCGGGGAGGTAGGGCCGGGCCGGGCCAGGGGGTGCAGGGTGGCTCACTGGGTGTGCATCCCTGTCCCCCCAGGTGACCTGGAACTCCCCTCGGTACTGACATGATGACAGTGTGCAGGCCGGCCAAGGGCAGCCACAGCCAGACTGAAAACCTGAGCTACAAATTGGCTGACAAGTAAGAACACTTCTCCCCCGAGAGTGTAGACGTCACTCACCTGGTGTTTGTCTTTCTTGTGCAGGGTCAAGGTGGAAGGTCCAAGGACTGAGAAAGACCCTCGAAGGCATCCACTTTAGTCCTCCATTCCATTCCTAGAGACTGATCAGGAGTCAGGCTTCAGAAGGAGTCCCCTGGAAGGCCTCCACAACCTCACGCTAGAGTCAAGAATGGATATGTTCAGCTTGGATATGATCATCAGTGACCCAGCTGCAGAAGCCAGCAGGGCTGGGAAGAAGCAGCTCAGAGGTGTTCAGAACCCTTGCCCATCTGCCAGAGCCAGACCCCGGCACAAGTCCCTCAACATAAAGGACAAGATATCAGAATGGGAAGGGAAGAAAGAGGTGCCCACTCCTGCACCCAGCAGGAGAGCAGACGGACAGGAGGATTATCTGCCGTCCTCTACGGTGGAGAGGAGGAGTAGTGATGGGGTGAGAACTCAGGTCACAGAGGCTAAGAATGGAATGAGGCCAGGAACAGAGAGCACAGAGAAGGAGAGGAATAAAGGAGCAGTGAACGTCGGGGGACAGGACCCAGAGCCGGGGCAAGACCTAAGCCAGCCAGAACGGGAAGTGGATCCTAGCTGGGGCCGAGGCCGAGAGCCAAGACTTGGCAAGCTACGCTTTCAGAACGATCCCCTCTCCGTGCTGAAGCAGGTCAAGAAACTCGAGCAGGCTTTGAAGGATGGGTCGGCAGGGCTGGATCCCCAGTTACCAGGGACTTGTTACTCCCCACACTGCCCTCCTGACAAGGCAGAGGCAGGGTCCACCCTTCCTGAGAACCTGGGAGGCGGGAGTGGCTCAGAAGTCAGCCAGAGGGTCCACCCCTCGGACCTGGAAGGCAGGGAGCCCACCCCTGAGCTTGTGGAGGACAGGAAAGGTTCATGCAGAAGGCCCTGGGACCGGAGCCTTGAGAACGTGTATAGGGGCTCGGAGGGTTCCCCCACAAAGCCCTTCATCAACCCTCTGCCAAAACCCCGGAGAACGTTCAAACATGCCGGAGAAGGGGACAAAGATGGGAAGCCTGGCATCGGCTTCAGGAAAGAGAAAAGAAATCTGCCTCCTCTGCCCTCTCTACCTCCCCCGCCTCTGCCCTCCTCTCCCCCACCTTCCTCTGTGAACAGAAGACTGTGGACCGGGAGACAGAAATCCAGTGCAGACCACAGGTAGGTGCCGGTGTGGCCAGGCAGAGTGTCGCTTTGTTTTTTCCTCCCATCTGGCACATTCCAGAAAGTCCTATGAGTTTGAAGATTTACTGCAGTCTTCCTCTGAGAGCAGCAGGGTGGACTGGTACGCGCAGACTAAGCTGGGGCTGACACGCACTTTATCGGAGGAGAACGTCTATGAAGACATTCTAGGTAAGAAGCCACAGCGTCTGTGTGCGGATCTGCCAGGTTCCTGACACATTGCCTTTGAACACAGATCCGCCAATGAAGGAGAACCCTTATGAGGACATCGAGTTACATGGTCGCTGCCTGGGAAAGAAGTGTGTCTTGAATTTTCCTGCTTCTCCCACCTCTTCCATCCCTGACACACTCACCAAGGTATGAGTCCCCTGGGAATGGTGGCAGGAGAGATTTACTCTTCTTTTCTCCTTTTCCTTCACAGCAGTCATTGTCCAAACCTGCTTTTTTCCGACAAAATTCAGAGAGGAGGAACTTCAAGCTGCTGGACACTAGGAAGCTGAGTCGGGATGGAACTGGGTCCCCTTCCAAAATCAGCCCTCCCTCCACTCCCAGCAGCCCTGATGACATTTTCTTTAACCTTGGAGACCCACAGAACGGCAGGAAGAAGAGAAAGATACCCAAGGTAATGGTGGCAACAAGCTTCATGCTCAGGTAACACTGGCTGTTCTTCTCCTGGTGTCTGGCAGCTGGTGTTGCGAATCAACGCCATTTATGAGGTCCGGAGAGGAAAGAAACGGGTGAAGAGGCTGTCCCAGTCAATGGAGAGCAACTCAGGAAAAGGTAGAACCCCCACCACCAGCCCTCCTCCCGCATTGCAATTTTCTTCCTTGTTCTTTTCTTCTAGTGACAGATGAGAACAGTGAGTCTGACAGTGACACAGAGGAGAAGCTGAAAGGTGAGGAGAGCCACTACTGTGCAGGACTCAGGTTTCTCTCTTTCTCTCTCCCTCCCTCACCCAGCTCACAGCCAGCGCCTGGTCAACGTGAAGTCCCGGCTGAAGCAGGCGCCTCGGTACCCATCACTTGCCCGGGAACTCATCGAGTACCAGGAGAGGCAGCTCTTCGAGTACTTTGTGGTTGTGTCTTTGCACAAGAAGCAGGCCGGGGCTGCCTACGTGCCAGAACTCACCCAACAGTTCCCTCTGAAGGTAACAGGGTGGCCAGGTCCCTGTGGCCTGCCTCTCGAATTTTCTCTCACCTTTCTCCCTGCAGTTGGAAAGGTCTTTCAAGTTCATGAGAGAAGCTGAGGACCAACTGAAGGCCATTCCCCAGTTCTGTTTTCCCGATGCCAAGGATTGGGTTCCTGTCCAGCAGTTCACCAGGTACGAGCTGGCTTCTCCCCTTCGCAGCCCCATTTATGATACATTTGTGTTTTCCCAACCACAGTGAAACATTCTCATTTGTCTTAACTGGAGAAGATGGGAGCAGAAGGTTCGGTTACTGCCGAAGACTGCTGGTGAGTACATTCTGCTTTCAGCCTGCAAGAGCCTCATAATTCCCTTGTGTTTCTCTCCGAAAAGCCTGGAGGCAAAGGGAAGCGCCTTCCTGAAGTTTACTGCATTGTGAGCCGCCTGGGATGCTTCAGCCTCTTTTCAAGGGTGAGAACTTGGACCTCAGAGAAAGAGGAAGGGAATAGCTAAGCTGCTTTTCTGACCCTTGCAGATCTTGGATGAGGTGGAAAAAAGACGAGGCATCTCTCCTGCCCTGGTTCAGCCACTCATGAGAAGTGTCATGGAAGCCCCTTTCCCAGCCCTGGGCAAAACCATCCTTGTCAAGAACTTCCTGCCAGGTTCAGGAACTGAGGTGAGTTGTCAGACTCCTTCCTTCTCCCTGGGCCTCCTTCATGGCTGCTCCTGTTCCCTGGCAGGTGATCGAACTGTGCCGCCCGCTGGACTCCCGGCTCGAGCACGTGGACTTTGAGTCTCTCTTCTCCTCCCTCAGCGTCCGCCACCTGGTCTGTGTGTTTGCCTCCCTGCTTCTGGAGAGGAGGGTCATCTTCATTGCAGACAAGCTCAGGTACCCGCCTTGGCTACTTCTGCTAAAGCGTTGGCCTCTCTCCCTGTTCTCTCCCCGGCTGCAGCATCCTGTCCAAGTGCTGCCACGCGATGGTGGCGCTGATCTACCCCTTCGCCTGGCAGCACACCTACATCCCGGTGCTGCCACCCGCCATGGTCGACATCGTGTGCTCGCCGACGCCCTTCCTCATCGGGCTGCTCTCCAGCTCGCTGCCACTGCTCAGGGAGCTGCCGCTGGAAGAGGTGAGCTCCCACTCAGCCCTGTCCCCCTCCCTACAGTAACAGTCCCTTTCGTCTCATCTCATAGGTCCTTGTGGTTGACCTCGTCAACAGCCGGTTCCTCAGACAGGTGAGTGAGGCCAGCGACGGCCTCCTGCTCCCCCATAAGCCCACCTGCTACCTCTGCTTTCCAGATGGACGATGAGGACTCCATCCTGCCCCGGAAGCTTCAGGTGGCCCTGGAACACATTCTGGAACAGAGGAACGAGCTGGCTTGTGAGCAGGACGAAGGGCCCCTAGACGGCAGGCACGGTAAGTGTTCAGCCACCTCCCAGTGGGTCTCTCACCGTTCCTGGCCTTTCCTCCCCTTACTCAGGTCCAGAGTCCAGCCCCTTGAACGAGGTGGTGTCTGAAGCCTTTGTCCGCTTCTTCGTGGAGATTGTGGGACACTACTCTTTGTTCCTGACGTCGGGCGAGCGTGAGGAGAGAACCCTGCAGCGGGAGGCCTTCCGCAAAGCTGTCTCCTCCAAGAGCCTCCGCCACTTCCTGGAGGTCTTCATGGAGACTCAGATGTTTCGGGGCTTCATCCAGGAGCGGGAGCTGCGCCGGCAGGATGCCAAAGGTGAGGGGCATCTTCTCTGTTGGGGCCGAGTCACTCAAATGGCTGGGATTTCTCTTGTTAACAGGTCTGTTTGAGGTCCGAGCCCAAGAGTATCTGGAAACACTCCCCAGTGGAGAGCACAGCGGTGTCAATAAGTTCCTGAAGGGACTAGGTAAGGCCCCGGGCTCTGGGTGCCCAGCCTGTTTGTGAAATGTTCTCATTTTCCTTTTTTTTAGGCAATAAAATGAAATTTCTCCACAAGAAATAACTCTCAGCCTCAAGGGAAAACTTCCTCCTAGTGCAGCCCTATGCTTTAAAAACAGTTCCTGGTGGCCTTTCTGAAAGGCTGGGTCCCAGGTTGTCACGGTGCGGAACTGGAGGCCGCGGTGGCTTCTGGCCGAGGCTGGGCTCTTCCCTGGATGAGGACCTGGGAGCCGCCTGGGAGGACAGCCCCAGAAAGGGAGCCCGAGACCAGGCGTGTCGCCGACATGCAAATGGGTTGTTTTGGTGGTTGGGTTTTTTTTTTTATCTTAGATATTAAAAGTAAGAAAAATGTGTGGGTTTTCTGTTTATTATGCCAAGGCCAA